TTATTGTAAATAATAATTATGCTAATTAGCAACGATAGTATGTTTAACCAATTAATCATCAGATTAACTTTCGGTCAGAATAATGGACTTCAATTTTTAAGTCAAAGCAATGTACAGGCGTCCCAGTCACCATATTTCACTTCTGAATTCCAAGAGAGAAATGGCGTTGCGCCTTACTGACGCAAATATGTACCTAGATAAAGTAAGACGCTTTCATTTCAGGTATGTCTAACCCACGCTATCCTTGCTTTGTTCCAGGGCACTCTCGCAGGGAAAACGCCGCCTCTGACTACACTTGGGGTGGTTAAGACGAGATCTTCAAATGAAAATTCTCAACGCTACCGTCCACTCTCTCATACGCTTGAATTCCGAACACCCCAATACTGGCCAAAAGACTCCATTTCTCATGCTTGGTCTTGCTTTTGAGGTAGCTCTAACTCAGAGGCACGATTTTTAGAGCCTGGGAAGTCGGCTGCTGTTCAGTCCTTCCTAGCCTCCTCAGGCGGGAGCCGCGGCCCACTCAGTCAGTTGCGGCCCACTCAGTCAGTTCCGGCCCCAGCCCCGACTACCTGTCGCCTTGTTGGGGGAAGGAAGGCAGATACCGCAGCCCAGTCAGGGTAAGCCGCTGACCCAGAGGATGGAACTGCGGCTCTGGAGATTAGAAAGAGGAGGACTTCGCCGCGTTCACTAGCCCAGGAGGAAAGCCAGAACCCTAGGCCGGAACCCAGCGTCAAGACGTGGGGGAAGAATGTTGATGCAACACAGCTCAGCCGGGCCCGGAACTCGGCGTTTGGGTCCCCGCCCTCTTTGGGCCGGAAGTGAGGAAGGTGGGGCTGGGGCTTTTCCTGTAGAAACTAGGAGGGACTAGGGAGAGTCTGCAAGGGGAAGAGTGTGTCTGTGACACTGCCAGCAGCGCGCAGAGGGAGGGATGGGGGCGGGTATCGGCGTAGGGGCCCTCGGAAAGAACGGATATTGCTGTGACACCGCGGGGACGCTCTGAAGGGACGAGTGTCGGTGTGGCACCGGTGCACGCTGAAGGAGCCGGCGGAACCGGGTGGCCATGGGGATGTGGGCATCGCTGGACGCTTTGTGGGAGATGCCGGCCGAGAAGCGTATCTTCGGGGCCGTGCTGCTCTTTTCCTGGACAGTGTATCTTTGGGAGACCTTCCTAGCACAGCGGCAGGTGAGCCTAGACAGGGTCCAACCTGACCCCCATTCACTAAAGTGTTTTCTTTAAAATATTTCAGAGAAGGATATATAAAACAACAACTCATGTACCACCGGAGTTAGGACAGATCATGGATTCTGAAACATTTGAGAAATCTCGACTCTATCAACTGGATAAAAGCACTTTCAGCTTCTGGTCAGGACTCTATTCAGAGACTGAAGGCACTGTGAGTAATTTACTTCTTGGAGAGACAGTCTGCAACTGTGATCAAAGTATGCTTTGTTTTATAGCTTATTCTTCTCTTTGGAGGAATACCTTATCTCTGGAGACTTTCTGGACGGTTCTGTGGTTATGCTGGCTTTGGACCAGAATATGAGGTATGTGATTCATTAGCATGTATTTGTCATGGAAAACTGGATTTTTGTTTTTTCTTTTGTTTAGATCACTCAGTCCCTGGTGTTTCTGCTGTTGGCTACACTTTTCAGTGCATTGACTGGTTTGCCATGGAGTCTTTATAATACTTTTGTGATAGAAGAAAAACATGGCTTCAATCAACAGGTATAATAAAGAATACAAATGTTCTCTTTTAACAGTTTCTTGTGGTAATGTTTTCTTTTTGCAGACTTTGGGGTTCTTCATGAAAGATGCAATCAAGAAATTTGTTGTGACTCAGTGTATTTTGTTGCCTGTGTCTTCACTTCTACTTTACATTATTAAAATTGGGGGTGACTATTTTTTTATTTATGCCTGGCTGTTCACATTAGTTGTGTCTCTGGTGAGTAAAATCTTTATTTCGTTTTCTTTTGCGTTCATATGTTATTCTGACATTTACTTTTCAGGTTCTTGTCACAATCTATGCTGATTATATTGCCCCTTTATTTGACAAATTCACACCTCTGCCTGAGGGAAAGCTTAAAGAAGAAATTGAAGTAATGGCAAAGAGTATTGACTTTCCTTTGACGAAGGTGTATGTTGTGGAAGGTAAGGCTACCTGGGGATAAGAAAGTTTTATCATATTCCATGCTTTGAACTGTCTTTTCCTTAGGATCTAAACGCTCTTCCCACAGCAATGCTTATTTTTATGGCTTCTTCAAGAACAAGCGAATAGTTTTGTTTGACACTCTACTAGAAGAGTACTCTGTACTAAACAAAGACATCCAGGAGGATTCTGGCATGGAACCCCGCAATGAGGAAGAAGGGAACAGTGAAGAAATAAAAGCTAAAGTTAAAGTGAGTTATTTTTTCCTAAGAGATTCTACCTTCAATAATTTATTTTTGATTTTTTTTTATTCAGAATAAGAAACAAGGATGTAAAAATGAGGAGGTACTCGCTGTACTAGGCCATGAACTGGGGCACTGGAAGTTGGGACATACAGTCAAAAATATCATTATTAGCCAGGTAAGTGTGGAGTGACAATTCTTTTTTTATGGATAACTTAGAAATTTCATGTCCTTCTTTCTAGATGAATTCTTTCCTGTGTTTTTTTTTATTTGCTGTATTAATTGGTCGAAAGGAGCTTTTTGCTGCATTTGGTTTTTATGATAGCCAACCCACTCTTATTGGACTATTGATCATCTTCCAGTTTATTTTTTCACCTTACAATGAGGTAATGTATGATCTTTAAAATTATCACACATAAGTGGCTAAAACCCTTTCATTTTCTTTTTCAGGTTCTTTCTTTTTGCCTAACAGTCCTAAGCCGCAGATTTGAGTTTCAAGCTGATGCATTTGCCAAGAAACTTGGGAAGGCTAAAGACTTATATTCTGCTTTAATCAAACTTAACAAAGATAACTTGGGATTCCCTGTTTCTGACTGGTTGTTCTCAATGTGGCATTATTCTCATCCTCCACTGCTAGAGAGACTTCAAGCTTTGAAAACTATGAAGCAACACTGAGATGTCCAGGATCTGTGACTGAAGACATTTCTGATTATTTCTGTCCTGGCAGCATGTTCCAGCTCTTGATGTTTTTAAACTTTTTTTTAGAAGAAAAATTAAGTACAGAAAAGCCCAGATTTAAATACATTTAATATGTCATTTTAAAAATGATTTTAATAATTCATTTCTTAAAACACTGAATGAATTTTGAAGCTTAATGTTTTTAAAGGCATAGTTTTATCTTTGACATCTAATTTACCATCAAGTTGTAAAATTATTTGGAAAAATACAGAACTCGTTTTATTTGTATACTTATATGGAATCTGCATGTGAGGTGTTTGAGGGCATATGTTTGAAAGAGGGAGCATCACCACAGGAATCCTTTCTGTGAGGTGGAAACAGTGGTCCTGAATCATTGTGCTCACACCTAACTTGAAATCTGGTCTTACTTTCATGCTGTTATGATTTCACCTGGTGAATCAGTGTTTTAAATAAGAAAGGTAATAGTTGGTAAGGCCAATGTTATTTAAATGAAAGTAGTTAGAAAAATGCTCTCCTATTCTACCAAATTTTTAATTTCTTTCTTCCCTTTCTTGCTACACAGTGATCAAGAGTTTCTCATAGTGCTTTGAAGTTAGAAATTATGTATAGGATATTTTAAATCATTGAGTTTTGTGGGGTTTTTTTGTTTGTTTGTTTCTTTTGTTTTTTGGAAAATCCGTGTCTTTATCTTTTTTTCCCACGTGGTAGATATGATCCCATTGGAGGTAAATTGTAGCTTCTTCTCATTCATGCAGTAAATAATACATCCTTTCACTCAGCAGAGATGGCCATATTAAACACGTTTTGCTATGTTAAAAGTGGCAGAACAGGAAAGACGAATTAAAAATAACATTTTTTAAGCGACATAAGGATGAAATACTGATGAATCTCTGTGACATTACAGGGAAAAAAATATAGTTTTCTATCTCTTTCAAGGGCAGAAGAGTTTTCATTTTTATTTTTGTAATTTTATCTGTAAGTCATAAATATTACTTAATCAGGCCTGATTCTACTTTTGAAAATTACAGTTCTTGAAATGCAGATAATGTTTACTTTGAAAACAAATGTCATGAATGATTTCCAGTTTTTAAAGCTATATGTTTCACTGCTTCATATCTCTGTCCACTTTCTGAATGAGAACTTATTTTGTGCCTAGAGCTCTCACTCACTGATAATGCTTATTACCTTCTGGGCATTTATTCCAAAGTGGGATCAACTGTACGCCTTTGGTATCTGACCATAAAGTCTTTTGCTCCGCTGACATTTGGGTGATGTCTTCACATGGAAATATAATAAAAATAAAAATCTAGTTTAATACTGCATTATTTATTTTCCTAAGGCTAAAGAGGAGCAGTCCTATGCTTTTATTCAGCATCCTTTATCTGTGACTTCATGCTCTGATAACTGCCTTTCCTTCCTTCTGTGCCTTTGAATACAAATTTCAGTTCTGCAAAAGTGAAACATTAAACATTGCCAACGCAAATGTATGTACTTTGTCTTTAGTTTGATATTTGTGTAT